CAAAGCATTCATTTGATCTCCTAAGGACTACCTATACCGGAGCCTCATTCCAGCACATTTGTAAGCGAGGCACGCCTCCTAGAGGCCACGAGTGAAGTTAATTTCCAGTTCTCGAAAATCTTACAGACAGCGGAGAACTGGTGTGGTGGCTCTGACGCCCCGCTTGTGAGTCTGCAGTCGGACATCTGGAAAGTAAGCGGCACGTCCGCGTGATTTCCAGTGCTTCATCTTCTTCCACCCTACCTTCCCTCCGAGGCTGGGTTCTTCTAATTCCTGTAGATTGCAGAGCGATTCCTGCGAATGTGCCTTCTTTCATTCATTCTAGTTCATTCCACAGATAATTCAGCTGCGCGCTTCCTCTGTGCGAGGCATTGCCGGAGAGCGGGGAGCGAATTGAACGTGGAACCTGCCAGTAGGGGCTTGCCGCCCAATACGAAATTCAAAATATGTATTGTATGTAGACGGGCAAACTAACGAGGATCTTGTAACTTGTTTTCTCATCTGCCAAATGGGGGTAATACGATCTTATAGGACCTTATAGGTCGCTGAAAGATTAAACGAGCGGAAAAAAAAGAGCCCCTAATAGTGAGCTAGGTGCAAAAAAGATCCTAATGCCTTTTTTCCTCATTCCTCCCCAGATTGAAAGTGATGAGTGCCAGCCCTGAGGGTTAAAGCGCCATATTTTCCTCAATATAGGGAATATTTGTTAGTGTCCCCAGACGAAGTTACATTGGTTCAATTTTCGGCGTGTGGGAGTTTTCGCCACTAGCATTCAGCACCCCAGTTTCAACCGTTAAAGCTACCGACTCCACATACAGGAAATGCATCTTAAAATTTGGAAAAAAAATCCCCAAAACACTGACATCCAAACACTTTAAAGCTGCCAAGGTGGACGGAACACCTTGAATTCCCAGACGCGCTCCACTGAGCATGCCCAGAGCCTCAGGCCAAACCCCCTCCTACCCGCCAAGGGGAGGTGGGGCAGGGCTGGCCTTCTGTGCTAGTCACTTCCTCTTCCGGTTTCATATGAACTCTCCCGCCACCCGGGAACAGTGGCTGCCACCGTTTGTGTTTTCCCGAGTTTGAATTCTTGCAGGTAGGGGAAACTTCCGCGAATTTAGGACAGAGCATTTTACGCTTTTTGTGTACTTCCTTCTAAGGTGACCAAGATGGAGTTTTCTGGAAGAAAGTGGAGGAAGCTGAGGTTGGCAGGTGACCAGAGGAATGCTTCCTACCCTCATTGCCTTCAGTTTTACTTGCAGCCACCTTCTGAAAACATATCTTTAATAGAATTTGAAAACTTGGCTATTGATAGAGTTAAATGTAAGTACTATTTAAATTAGAATGTATATATTTCTTGCATTTATACCTTTTTTCTTTTTTTTAGTGTTAAAATCAGTTGAAAATCTTGGAGTGAGCTATGTGAAAGGAACTGAACAATACCAGAGTAAGTTGGAGAGTGAGCTTCGGAAGCTCAAGTTTTCCTACAGAGTAAGTAAAAAAGGAAAAAAAAGTTCCTTCAGATTTATTTTATTCATGTGTCATTATTTTTAAGGAAAACTTAGAAGATGAATATGAACCACGAAGAAGAGATCATATTTCTCATTTTATTTTGCGGCTTGCTTATTGCCAGTCGTAAGTATATGTTTATATTCTCACAGTCAAATGTTTGTACTCATAATTTCTGTCTTCATTTCAGTGAAGAACTTAGACGCTGGTTCATTCAACAAGAAATGGATCTCCTTCGATTTAGATTTAGTATTTTACCCAAGGATAAAATTCAGGATTTCTTAAAGGATAGCCAATTGCAGTTTGAGGCTGTAAGTATATTTTTGTAGTTATTTCTAATTGTTTTTTGTAACAGCTTAAAATATGTTTTTTTAGATAAGTGATGAAGAGAAGACTCTTCGAGAACAGGAGATTGTTGCCTCATCACCAAGTTTAAGTGGACTTAAGTTGGGGTTCGAGTCCATTTATAAGGTATGTAAACATGTAAAATACTTCCTAGGTTTGACTTATTTTGCCTGTTTTACTCTTAATTCAGATCCCTTTTGCTGATGCTCTGGATTTGTTTCGAGGAAGGAAAGTCTATTTGGAAGATGGCTTTGCTTACGTACCACTTAAGGACATTGTGGCAATCATCCTGAATGAATTTAGAGCCAAACTGTCCAAGGCTTTGGCAGTGAGTATTTTACTTGATTTCTGTATCTGACATTTTTTGAGACGGAGTCTTGCTCTTGTTCCAGGCTGGAGTGCAGTGGCGTGATCTCGGCTCACTGCAGCCTCTGCCTCCCGGGTTCAAGCGATTCTCCTACCTCAGCCTTCTGAGTTGCTGGGACTACAGATGCACACCACCACACCCAGGTAATTTTTGTATTTTTAGTAGAGGTGGGGTTTCACCGTGTTGGCCAGGATGGTCTCGATCTCTTGACCTCATGATCTGCTTGCCTCGGCCTCCCAGAATGGTGGGATTACAGACATGAGCCACCACGCCTGGCCAATCTTTCTAACTTTTTATGTGGCTATTTAGTGCTATGAATTTCCCTCTTAACACTGCCTTAGCTGTATCCCAGAAATTCTAATATGTTGTATCTTTGCCCTCATTAGTTTAAAAGAACTTCTTAATTTCTGCCTTAATTTCATTTTTTACCCAAAAGTCATTCAGAAGCATGTTAATTTTCATGTAATCACATGGTTTTGGGTGATTTTCTTAGTCTTGACTTCTATTATTATTGCATGGTGGTCCGTGAGTGTGTTTGTTATGATTTATGTTATTTTGCATTTGCTGAGGATATTTTATGTCCAATTATGTGGTCGCTTTTAGAGCATTTGCTGTGTGGTGATGAGAAGAATGTATATTTTATTGGTTTTGGATGGAGAGTTCTGTAGAGGTCCATCAGATCCATTTGGTCCAGTGTTGAGTTCAGGTCCTAAATATCTTCGTTAATTTTCTGCCTCAATGATTTGTCTAATACTGTTGGTGGAATGTTGAAGTTTCACAGTATTATTTTGTGGGAATCTATGTCTCTTTGTAGGTCTCTAAGAACTTGCTGTATGAATCTGGGTGCTCCTGTGTTGAGTGCATATATATTTAGGATGGTTAGGTCTTTTATTCAATTGAAGTCTTTACCGTTATGAAATGCCCTTTTTTGTCTTTTTTTTATCTTTTGTTTTGTTTGAATTCTGTTTTGTCTGAAATTGGGATTGCAACCCCTGTTTTTTTCTGATTTCCATTTGCTTGGTAGATATTCCTGTATCCCTTTATTTATTTAATTATTTTTTATTTATCTATTTTATTATACTTTAGGTTCTAGGGTACATGTGTACAACATGCAGGTTTGTTACATATGTATACATGTGTCATGTTGGTGTGCTGCACCCATTAACTCATCATTTACATTAGGTATATCTCCTAGTGCTATCCCTCCTCCATCCCCTGACCCCACGACAGGCCCTGGTGTGTGATATTCCCCACCCTGTGTCCAAGTGTTCTCACTGTTCAGTTCCCACCTATGAGTGAGAACATGCAGTGTTTTGTTTTCTGGCCTTGCGATAGTTTGCTCAGAATGATGGTTTCTAGCTTCATCCATGTCCCTACGAAGGACATGAACTCTTCCTTTTTTATGGCTGCAAAGTATTCCATGGTGTACATGTGCCACATTTTCTTAATCCAGTCTATCATTGATGGACATTTGGGTTGGTTCCAAGTCTTTGCTATTGTGAATAGTGCCGCAGTAAACACACGTGTGCATATGTCTTTATAGCAGCATGATTTATAATCCTTTGGATATATACCCAGTAATGGGATTGCTGGGTCAAATGGTATTTCTAGTTCTAGATCCTTGAGGAGTCACCACACTGTCTTTCACAATGGTTGAACTAGTTTACAGTCCCACCAACAGTGTAAAATTGTTCTTATTTCTCCACATCCTCTCCAGCACCTGTTGTTTCCTGACTTTTTAATGATCGCCATTCTAACTGGTGTGAGATGGTATCTCATTGTGGTTTTGATTTGTATTTCTCTGATGGCCAGTGATGATGAGCATTTTTTCATGTGTCTTTTGGCTGCATAAATGTCTTCTTTTGAGAAGTGTCTGTTCATATCCTTTGCCCACTTTTTGATGGGGTTGTTTGATTTTTTTTCTTGTAAATTTGTTTGAGTTCATTGTAGATTCTGGATATTAGCCCTTTGTCAGATGTGTGTTCCTTTATTTTGAGCCTATGGTTGTCATTACGAGACCCATTAAGAAATGGGTCTCTTGAAGACAGCATACCATTGGGTCTTGCTTTTTTATCCAGCTTGCCACCTGTGCCTTTGAAGTGGGACATGTAGTCCATTTACATTAAATGTTTGTATTGATATGTGTACATTTGATCCTGTCATTGTGTTGTTAGCTGGTTATTCTGCTGGCTTGTTTGTGTGGTTGCTTTATATTGTCACTGATCCGTGTATTTAAGTGTCTTTTTGTATTAGCTGGTAGCAGTCTTTCCTTTCTATATATAATGCTCCTTTCAAGATCTCTTGTAAGGCAGGCTGGTGGTAATTAACTTCCTCAACATTTTCTTATCTGAAAAGGATCATATTTCTCCTTCACTTAGGAAGCTTAGTTTGGCTGGATGTGAAATTCTTGATTGAAGGTTTCTTTAATAAATATTGAATATAGGCCCCTAATCTTTTCTGGATTGTAAAGTTTCAGCTGAGTGATCTGCTGTTAGCCTGATGGGGTTCCCTTTGTAGGTGACATGTCCTTTCTCTCTAGCTGCCTTTAACATACTTTCTTCCATTTTGACCTTTGAAAATCTGTTGATTATGTGTCTTGGGGATGATCTTCTTACGTAGAATCTTGCAAGAGTTCTCTGTATTTCCTGAATTTAACTGTTGGCCTCTCTCACAAGATTAGGAAAGTTTTCATGGATGATATTCTGAAATATGTTTTCCAAGTTGTTTGCTTTTTCCCCTTCGCTTTCAGGGATAAAAGTGAATAATCCCATACTTCTTGGAGGTTTTGTTCATTGCATTGTAGGAATGGACAAAAAAGTAGGTCTACTTTTATTCTTTTTGCTTTATTTTTGTCTGACTGTCTTATTTCAGAGAGCCAGTCTTTAAGTTCTGAGATTCTTTCTTCAGCTTGGTTTATTCTGCTGTTAATACTTGTGATTGGATTGTGAAATTCTTGTATTGTGTTATTCAGCCCTGTCAGATGCGTTACGTTCTTTTTTATACTGGCTATTTCCTCCTTCAGCTCCTTTATCATTTGGTTGTGATTCTTAGTTTTCTTGGATTGGGTTTGAGTCTTGATGATCTTTATTCCTGTCCATATTTTGAACTTTATTTCCGTCATTTCAGCCAGCTCAGCCTGGTTGACAACTCTTGTTGGAGGGCTGATGTGGTTGTTTGGAGAACATGCGTCACTCTGGTCATTTGAGTTATTGGAGTTCTTGCTTTGGTTCTTTCTCATCTCTGCATATGGCTGTTACTTTAACCTCAGTGTAGATCGAGTAGTCAGTAGTCTATTGAGAAGTCAATAGACTTCTTTTCTTGTGTTTTCACAGGGCCAAGCCTTTGTGCAGGGTCTTGATGTGAAGCTGACTTCTTGTCTTTAGTTTAAGAGGAGGGTATATTAGCAAGCTATTTCTGGTGTTGAAGCTTTGGGGTGTGATGCGGTAGGTGACATTTAGGCATATTAATCAGCTGGTAGACTCTTGCTTGGTTTTGTGGCTCCCTTATATTTCCTTACAGGTGGAGCCATGTTCCCTCTTAATGTGTGGGGTCCTCTCCCCTTTGAGTGCTGGCTGTAGATTGCAGCTTGGCACTCCTGGGCCTGCCCAGTGCAGTTCTGGATGTGCTCAGTGTTTATGTTCCTTCCCCATCTTGGAGACAGCAGAGAAAGGGACCTTAGTAGTGTTTGTGCCAAGGGTCTTTTGCTTGTCTCATGGGGGCTCCACTCCAGAGACGTGCAGGTCTGCAATCACCCAGTGCAATCAGCCCAGGATGGAGGGCCTGTGCTGTGGCCCCAGCCAGGGGTTCTCTGTCTGGTGATGAGCACTGGGGGTGGGTAGGTGGAACCCATGGGAGATGGACTGGTCTCCTCCCCTTGGCTCAACTGCAGCTTGTTGGAGGTATGGATAAGGCATTGAGGGTCTTTGCTCCTTCATTAGTCTGAGGGTAGCAAGGGCAGTTCTGCTGCAGAGGCAGTGGCAGGGAGGCTTTCAGTTGCCCCTGGTTGCTCTGTCCAGGGAGTTGCAGAGCTGCTACTGGTTTGATATATCTGGCAGGGGGTGGCTGGAGGCCCAGGCCTGGCGGACCTGCCCAGTGAGGAGATAATATGGGAACATGCACCTACATAACAGGCTGGCCACTTTTCCATAGGGCTGCTGTGGTATCCTGGGGGCCCACTCCAGTCCCTAGTCACCTTGGATTTTCCAGTACCTGGAGGTATCAACAGTGAAGACTGTGAAACAGCAAAGATGGTAGTCTGCTCCTTCCTCTGGGAGCTCTGTGCCAGCAAGGTATGGACCTGTTGCTTGCCCAAACACACCTGTAGTTGGTGGCTGGAGACCCCACATTTCTCTAATATATGTCAAGTTTACTGCATGGTGCCTAGGTCTGGGAAATGGGAAGTTGATGAGACATAACCCTGGTCCTCAAGAACTCTCTTTGTAGTGGGGGGAGCTAAGATGTCCATAAAGGACTCAATGACAAGGTGAAAGAGAGGAGTAGCCTGAGAGCTGTATTACCTAAGTTCAGAGAAGTTTGAGAAAAGATAGAGTTGATACTGGCTTTAAATGATTTGGGTAAATGGAGATGTGCAGCTTACAGAGAGTAGTAGATGTAAATGGTTAGGTGCTGGAAAGTATAACTATGTTTGGGGAATGGTGTTAGTGGTATGATTGGTATGGTTTAATGTCTATGAATAAGAATAGCAGAAGATCAAATTGTCAAAGTAAGTATTACCAAGCTTATGAGTTTGAATTTTAGTGTGTGTGCTGGTGGTTTCTAAACTTTTGATTGTGTCCCCTCAGTTAAAATATTACCCCTGCCCACAGATGTAGGCAATATAAAATGGGGGTTTTAAAAAGGAGAAAAATAGAAATACATATTAGTAATTTCTTTCCCCACCTCAGTAGTTCCTCTTGCACATATCCAGTTTAGAATCATTGTCAGCTACTGGTGTTATTGTTGGAGATGTGTTTTAGCAATAGGGATATGAAACATCTTCATGTTTTTCTCCATATGTATATGTATGTACAGAAAAATTACACATTATATATACACACATAATTTTATTTTAGAAAAACAAAGCTATTGGCAATATTCATGGAATAGTATTGGATAAAAGTTATTTTCTTGTTTTAGTGAAATATTTTAGGTTTTTGATAGAACTGGTTTCATTCATTACAGAAGTCAGTATTGTATATGAAAGTTTTTTGAAAATTCCAAAGTGCTGTGTATATTAGGTGTTTCTTTGAAGGGATAGTTCAGGTGAAGAATTTTTTTTTTTTTTTTTTTTTTTTGGAGATCCAGTCTCGCTCTGTTGCCCAGGCTGGAGTGCAGTGGCGCGAACTCGGCTCACTGCAAGCTCTGCCTCCCGGGTTCACACCATTCTCCTGCCTCAGCCTCCCTAGTAGCTGGGACTACAGGCGCCTGCCATCACACCCGGCTAATTTTTTTTTTTGTATTTTTTAGTAGAGACGGGGTTTCACCATGTTAGCCAGGATGGTCTCAATCTCCTGACCTCATGGTGCATCTGCCATGGCCTCCCAAAATGCTGAGATTAAAGATGTAAGCCACCGCGCCTGGCCCATGTGAAGAATATTTTAAGAAGTTTTGGATTTTCCTTTTATTTCTCTCTATAGTGCTTTGCACAGTTCTGTGTTTCATAATTATGGAAAATATTGGCAAGAATTTTAATGATTCTCTCATTTCAAGTTTTCTTTGTTTTCTAGTTGCCAGTAAATTTTATCATATAGAAATAATTTTTAGAGGAGGAAAGCATTTTAGAGTTTGTGTAGTAATTATTTGTGTGCTATCTTGCCCTCTTCCTTGGCAAGTAGACTATAAAAAACTGTAGGCTTATAGATATTGTCTTAGTTTGGGCTGCTGTAACAAATTATCACAGACTGGGCAACATCAACAACAGACTTTTGTCATCATTTTGGAGGCTGGTGGGGGCCTGCTTCCTGGTTTGCAGATGGCTGTCTTCTCATTGTATCTTCAAATGGTTGAGAGCAGAGAAAGAAGCAGCAAACTCTCATGACCTTATTACCTCTCAAAGGCCAATGGATATATTTGCTTGTTCTATTATTCATGGTAGTACTTAGCAAAGTGTTTTCTAAGAGGCTGTCTATAAAACTTACCAAGCAGGCCTCTTCATTTTGCCCATGAACGTCTAGCCTCAGAAAGGTTGAGCGGCCTGCAAGAACTCACATTGCTCATTAGTGAAAGACCTGGGTCTTTTGCTATATGTCTCTCGAAACTCAAGTTCATTGCCTGTTCTACTATAGTTTGTTGCCTCTCCTGCTTTCTCTGATTTACCCTCAAGCAGGTGTTTCCATTGCATATTTTAAATACTTCAGCAGCTCCAGGGTACAGATTGTGTTATATTCAACTTAGTGATCTCTGATACCCAGCACAATGCCTTATGGAGTAGATGCTCAGGATCTGATGAATTACCTTGTGAGAGCTGCATGTTTGCATACTCTTGATTTGTTGAGAAAACTAAAGTAACTTGGGGTTGCACCTCAGTGTACTGTTTATAAAAGCAAAGATTAAACTGTATACCTGATAATATGTGTGAAGTGCTGTACATGCAGAATATTTCTGAAATCCCAATTGCAAATGTTTATGAACTCGGAAAACTCCTGAAGAACTGTTGCAGTTGGCTGCAGTAGTTCAAGCTGTTATTCACTGGACAGTTTTTCTCTGCAGTATGTAAGATGTGAATTTTATATTTTGCTTCAAAATTTATGATGCAGCATAAACCAGGTTTAAAGTCTAGCTACCTTGCAAGGAGCAGCTTCCTTCTTCATGGTTGAACTCTCCAGAGTAATCCTTGGGTTGCTATTTTTGTGGTCACCTTTGTGGATTTTTTTCTCTTTCCTCATTCATGGAAAAGATCAGACCCCCTATACTTTTTATAATAAACTCTAATTTTCCAGATCATTTATCATACTTAAGAATTATAATTACCCATTTTAAAAGCTTCAGCCTAGATTGGCTAGAAAATACTTAATATTTTTATACATTATTTATCCTTTTTTTTTTCACTGAGCTGTGTTGCTTTCATTGACACCTGAATGCACTGAAACACAGATTTTATCCCTATGCCTACTTGTGATGAGAAAGTATCAGCAGATTCAGTTGCTAGGAAACAGCTGAATACTGAAATAGTTTTTTTTTTTGGTGGGGAGGGGTACTTGTAAATTCAGTTCTTTGACACGTCTACTCTCATACAGCAAAAATTTCTTCGGTCACTACAAAGAAAGATGCATCACCTGTTAGTTTTCCAATTTAGAAATTTTGCACAGGGGAGCTGGGCATATGTAAATGTTACAGGGTTGATAAAGTGCTGAGAGTGTAATTTTTAACAGTGACTGGACATTGTAAAGTAATGATTATGTATATGCCTTTGAGTTTCAGTTTTCTCAAAATTTTCTGATTCATCATTAATGAGAGAAAGAGCAAGAACAAGAGAGAAACATATGCAAACACATACACATGACACATAGGAATTTAAACCAAAGTAAAATACTGTATTAATTAAACTAACTTTCTCATAGTAATAGGATTGGCCACATCCTATATTAAATTACCCAGCTCTGGATTTTTACCTGTGATGCTTAATAATTATGTGCCAGAGCAAGAATAAATGTTAAAAAGAAGTGTGTGGTTTAACTTTCTTTTATAACTGATTGCCATTTATTTTTGTCATAGTAGTATAACCTTTAAGTAACTTTTCCTGAGTAGCCACTATGTGCCAGGCAAAAACATGGGAGACATAGGTATGTTTAAGCTTTCAGGGTGCCTAGTATGTGTGAGAGGTGGCAGCCAACAGATTAAATTGAGAACATATATGAGAAATTTAATTGTGTCTGGTACACAGTATATGCTTATTAAAAAATTAGAAACCTGCCTTCATCATCAGTACCACCATCATCATCATCACCCAGCAAGCCAATTCTTCAACTAAAATCAGTTCAGAGTAAGCAGGGAGACATATAAACAGTCATCATATGTGTGGTCAATAAAAAGAGAAGTCTGTACCAGGTAAAGAGGCAGCACAGAAAATAGAGTGATGGACTTGTCTGGGGATTGCAGAGAGAGCTTCAGAGACGTCAGGTCTGAGCTGGATTTTGCAAGGCTCTCTCTTAGATGTAAGCATTCCCTTGACCTTGTCTTTTTTAGGGAGTAGGGAGTGGGGAGTAAGACCACTGCTTTTTTTTTCCTTCTTAAATTTTTTAAGTTCTCTCATTTCTTCCTTGTCCATACCCTTGCTGATAATGAGGCTTGACATCTATCTTCCTGCCTGCTCCATTCAGACAGATGAGTACCGTCCATGGTTTCTAATTCTGTACCTTCAATTTTCACTGCTTGTCTGTTTAATTGCACATATACGTTTAGGAATTTGTCAAGGAGTACAGAATCCATCTTCTGATTTACATGCATTGAGAGTCTTGTGTCTCAGAAATGAAAATCTTAATAAGGCTTTTCCATCTTTATCCGAGTGACAGAGAGAACCCTGTGAACTTAAGTAGGCAGTATATATACTAAAATTGGAGTGGTGCAGAAAATGTTACCCAACAAGTTCTAGGAGAGTAATGTGTAAGTTCAAATAAAAAATAAAAACAAAAAATGAAAATCGTCTGAGACTAGTTGATTGGAAATAACCAAGGAATGAGAGAATTGAGAATAACAAGCTTGGTTTCCCTTAAAATTTTAAAGGGGTACTAAGAGTAGAAGGAAATGTTTTATGAGACTCTTGCTGTTTTGTATAAAATCTTATTTTTAATAATTTTATATTTTTCATGCCTACATTTTAAAAGAGAGACCTAACATACAGTTATGAGACTTCAGAAATATCATGGAAAGTACTTATGCTCTGGTTGCGGTTGTCCCTTGTGGCACTATGATTTTGTTCATGTATAAGATTGTATTTGTTGAGTTGCAAAACAGCCAGGTGAACAGTGTCATTGAGTTTACTAAATTGAGGTGTGAATAAGGTAATGATCTAGAAAACAGATAACTGAACCTGGAAAAAGATATAGAAGACAGATTACTTGCTTATAAATTTGAAACAAAAGAATGGTAAACAAGATTGGTAACCCGAATGTTATCTTCTTTAACTGTGTCATCAAAAACTCCACAGTTATAACATTGACTATTAAAGGCTAAAATAATGGAAAGGAAATGAAATAATGTTCAATCTTTGAGGAAAAAATGAATATACCTTTTTGGATTTTGGCGGGGCAACTATAATCTCAAAGAAAGAGAATAACAATTTGCATTTATAATCTTTTCTTCTAAGTAGCTTAAAGTTTTGTAAGTATATTTTCATTAATCCTTTGGACTATATTTGAATTTTGTTCAAAATATTAAGAAGGAAATAATCTGTACTTCTTGTAGATGGCTGAAAAAATGACATACTGAAAGTCACAGATTTTTTTTTTCACTTAAATGGCTTCATTGTTTTATGTTTCCAGTGTGGGTTTTTTTTTTGTGTGTGTGTGAAAGCAAGTTTATTAGGAAAGTAAAGGAATAAAGAATGGCTACTTTATAGGCTGAGCAGCCTCCACTGTTATTTTTTAGCACTTTGCCTAAGGAATTTATTTATCCTTCAAATACGTATCATTTGCATATTGCGGGTTAGGCCTGAGGCGGTACACAGTGGCACACCCACATGGGGTGAAGAGCAGGGAGAAAAAGAGAATTTGAAACTGTGTATTTTCTCCTTCAATTTCATGTGGCATTAAATCATTCTTTTGAGGTCAAGAGCCTCTGAACTGATTAGTTAAAGAATTGGCTTGCTGGATGATGATGGTGGTGGTAGTGGTGGTGAAGGCAGGTTTCTAATTTTTTAATAAGCACATACTGTGTACCAGACACAATTAGATGTATTATATGTGTTCTCAATTTAACCCTGTTGGCAACGTTATGAGATGGTTATTTGCATGAATTTTGCAGAGAGGGAAACTTGGGAAGGTTGGGTAACTTATCCAAGGTCACAGAATTCTAAGCCAATGTACCTGTATCTGTAATTTTTATGCTCGTGATCTTTAATGATGTTACTCTCCCCCTTTGTGGGAAGCAGGCACAAATATTCCTTTTTTTTCCCCACTTTGGATACGTGTTGGTGAGCATAAATGTGCCAATCATTGTGATATGGCTTCGATGAGTGGAAGAACACCAGGGCTCTTGTCTCATGCCCAATTAGATAAGATGACATGGGTGCATGTGGAGTGGTTTTAAGGAGCGGAGAGTTTAATAGGCAAGACAGAAGGGAGAAGAAAGAAGCAAGAAGCGCCCCTTTACAGAGCC